GGAATGGTACATTAATTATGTATGTATATATATACACATATTGGTTCTGAGGACATGCAGCATTTTCAGAGAATGAGGTAGATTTATATACAGATATGGAAAGATTTCAATGCTAAGTGTAAAAAAGTAACATCTACACTTGCAAATGCACAGGAACTAGGAGTCATCATCTACAGACTGGGTTTGTAATTAGGGCCTAAAAGGGATATAAGCATAATTGTAACGTTTAAGCTTTTTTTTTTTTTCGCATGGACAAAATCTTACTTGTGTAATTTAAAATTAATAACGGTACTTAGAATGACTTTGGAAAAATATACAAATAATGAAATGGGGATCCAAAGAATGTTCACTGTATACCTCTGTACTTCTAAAAATGTGAATAAGTGTAGCATCCGTTGGGAGAAAAGTTTAATTAAATTTTAAATAAAACAATAAAAGGTGCCTAACTTCGTGTGAAAACAGACATATAGATATAATTAAATGTGACTACCGCTTAGAGATGTTAGTTATGAACTAGGAGCGCTGAGAAAAGGTATCCTAAATAGGTCTGGGGGAAGTGAGAGTTAGAAGAGGTGACTCTTGAGCTGAGTACCGACATAGAAATGGTATGCCCTGTTTTTATTCCTGGAGGGCTCAGCATGAGGTGCCCAAGAGGCCCTGAAACCCATTTCCATGACATTTTCCCACGAGCTGGAGCATAAACCCCCACCGAATAACTGAAGGGAAGCGGAAGGCGCAGAAACGCGGACGAAGAGGAAGCGGGCGCTTGTTAAACCGTGCGATGCACAATGCGGGAAAGTCCAACCAGCTCCGTGTTTCAAAGCTGGATGCCCAGATTTCCCACCCATTCCTACAGGCAGACCGGCTCGCCCTCTCCCTCCTTCCCGCGTCGTTTACTGGTCAGTAGAAGATTGACATGTCATCTGGCCAATAGGTTGGCTCCTCTATGGAGGCACTCAGGAACCAGTCGGGTCTTTGGTCCCTCGAGCGAGATGCGAGCTGTGTGCGTCGACGTCAGCGTGCTGACGTCACGGGCCGGAGGTCCCGGGGCTGCTGGGTGCGGGCGGTGGGCTGCGCGTTGTCCGCTGGACTGGGTCCCGGTCACGCCCCGCCAAGCCCCGCCCCTCAGGCCGGGGCGCGACCGCGGATCCGCAGTTCCCGGGCCAGCCTGGGGCGGCCGGCCAGGAACCACCCGTTAAGGTAGGCTGGGTTTCTCGTTCCCCTATTTGACATCTTTTTTTTTGTTTGTTTTGTTTTGAGACAGGGTCTTACTCTGTTGCCCAGGCTGGAGTGCAGTGGCACCATCTCAGCTCACTGGAGCGTCTGCCTCCAGGTTCAAGTGATTCTCCTGCCTCAGCATCCCAAGTAGCTGGGACTACAGGTGTGCACTACCACTCCTGTCTAATGTTTGTATTTTTTGGTAGAGACAGGGTTTCCCTATGTTGGCCAGTCTGGTCTTGAACTGCTGGCCTCAAGTGATCTGCCCGCCTCGGCCTCCTAAAGTGCTGGGATTACAGGTATGTGCCACTGCACCCGGCCTCAGCTATTTTTAATTACATTCATATTTACTTACTGTTTCAGAATTAACTCCTAGAATTCTGACAGGCGGTAGTGCTTTGCAAGCTTTGTGTTAAGAGCTGCTACTGGGGAATATGTTGTTGCTGTACCTTCCACTAGGGTGGCATTGATCTCATTAAGACAGAAATTATGTAAGAATGCTTTTAATTTGGGAGCTTATTATTTAACATGGTGTCTCTTTTTTATTTCCCAAAGGTGTCTTCTCTTTAGGGATGGTGAGGTTGGAAAAAGGCTCCTGTAACCCTCCTCCAGGATGAACCACCTGCCAGAAGACATGGAGAACGCTCTCACCGGGAGCCAGAGCTCCCATGCTTCTCTGCGCAATATCCATTCCATCAACCCCACACAACTCATGGCCAGGATTGAGTCCTATGAAGGAAGGGAAAAGAAAGGCATATCTGATGTCAGGAGGACTTTCTGTTTGTTTGTCACCTTTGACCTCTTATTCGTAACATTACTGTGGATAATAGAGTTAAATGTAAGTTGGTGGTTCTTTCATAACTTTTTAAGTCCTTGTTTTTGCTTCTTACTCTCCTTTCTAGGTGAATGGAGGCATTGAGAACACATTAGAGAAGGAGGTGATGCAGTATGACTACTATTCTTCATATTTTGATATATTTGTAAGTATTTTTTATGTTTCATTTCAGATGTGTTTAAAACATCCCTTTATTTTCTTACTTTCAGCTTCTGGCAGTTTTTCGATTTAAAGTGTTAATACTTGCATATGCTGTGTGCAGACTGCGCCATTGGTGGGCAATAGCGGTGAGTATGCCCTGCATGAGTGGGTCATCTCCCTGCATTTCCCTTTCCTGGTCGTATTTTCCAGCTTTTCTCTCAAGGGGCTTTTGGCTATGTGCTGCCCATCATTTCATTCATCCTTGCCTGGATTGAGACGTGGTTCCTGGATTTCAAAGTGTTACCTCAAGAAGCAGAAGAAGAAAACAGTAAGTTCCTCTCAAAGTCAGCCTCCTGAGGCCATTCCCAACATCTGAATTTCTTCTCTTCCAGGACTCCTGATAGTTCAGGATGCTTCAGAGAGGGCAGCACTTATACCTGGTGGTCTTTCTGATGGTCAGTTTTATTCCCCTCCTGAATCCGAAGCAGGTAAAAAACTTGATTATTATTTGTGCTTGTATACTTTTTCTTTGTCCCCTTCTCCACCACGTAGGATCTGAAGAAGCTGAAGAAAAACAGGACAGTGAGAAACCACTTTTAGAACTATGAGTACTACTTTTGTTAAAGTAAGTGTTTGAAATGAAACCATAACAACAAATTAAATACTTTTGTCTTCTCTCTTTTTCTAAGTGTGAAAAACCCTCACAGAAAGTCATCGAGGCAAAAAGAGGCAGGCAGTGGAGTCTCCCTGTCGACAGTAAAGTTGAAATGGTGACGTCCACTGCTGGCTTTATTGAACAGCTAATAAAGATTTATTTATTGTAATACCTCACAGACGTTGTACCATATCCATGCACATTTAGTTGCCTGCCTGTGGCTGGTAAGGTAATGTCATGATTCATCCTCTCTTCAGTGAGACTGAGCCTGATGTGTTAACAAATAGGTGAAGAAAGTCTTGTGCTGTATTCCTAATCAAAAGACTTAATATATTGAAGTAACACTTTTTTAGTAAGCAAGATACCTTTTTATTTCAATTCACAGAATGGAATTTTTTTGTTTCATGTCTCAGATTTATTTTGTATTTCTTTTTTAACACTCTACATTTCCCTTGTTTTTTAACTCATGCACATGTGCTCTTTGTACAGTTTTAAAAAGTGTAATAAAATCTGACATGTCAATGTGGCTAGTTTTATTTTTCTTGTTTTGCATTATGTGTATGGCCTGAAGTGTTGGACTTGCAAAAGGGGAAGAAAGGAATTGCGAATACATGTAAAATGTCACCAGACATTTGTATTATTTTTATCATGAAATCATGTTTTTCTCTGATTGTTCTGAAATGTTCTAAATACTCTTATTTTGAATGCACAAAATGACTTAAACCATTCATATCATGTTTCCTTTGCGTTCAGCCAATTTCAATTAAAATGAACTAAATTATACTGTGTGCTGTTTTTTCAAACATGAATATT